ACTGCAGCAGCAGCCTGCGGGCACGGCCTGCCAAGACTTGGCCCACCTCCTGGGCCCACAGTAAGGCAGGTACTGGAGGGTCGTTGACCATGGCCGGGAGAGCAGGGTGTCTGGCCCCAGGTTCAGGCCTTGCGTTCCTAGCTGCTCTGCCACCTGGACGCCACCCCTGGCCATGGGATGCAGCAGCTGGTGGTTCCTGGAAAGAGAGGGTGAGGGAAAAGAGTGACTCCTTTCCCCAGGGAGGTGGGGACAAAACAGCTTACTGGACTGGCTTTGAGGAACGAGAGATAGCAGGATAGCAAAGTCATTGTTTCATATATATGGCCTTTCTCCAAATGATTGTGCCACTCTGCCAATTACCCCTTCCCTTTCCTCCACTGTGTTCCCTCCCGCCCAGTGCTAAATCTCCTCAGTGGAATTCCTTCTCCAGTCATTTGATGCTGGGACAAACCACCTTGATTCTCATTCACAGCTATATAACAAAGAATAAGCACCTTACGATTCTTAGAAAGAGCTTTACACACACGGTGATACTGAATCCACACTGCTAGGCAGCTGCACGGAGAGAATGTGCGACTTGCCTAAGGTCGCACGGCCTGACTCGAAACCAGTAGCCTTAGAGTAGCCACAATTGCTTCCCGAGTTTCTCCTCTCCGCCTCGAGCAGAGCTCGCTCACCGACACGGCTACACCCCACGCCCGGCGGAGCGCCCTGCAGCCAACCGCCGCTTCCCGCCAGTCCCCTCCAGCTCGGGGGTGGGCAAAGCGCCCGGAGCCCCTACCTAATCGTGCAACCATGGAAACCAGCCCGCCGGCTGCCACAGGGCTGCCGACTCACCAGCCTCGCGCGCTGCCAGGGCAACCGTGAGACGGGACTTCCGGCTCCCGGGGAAGTCCCGCCCCTCTCCGCCGGCCGCTTTTGTAGCCGTGGGAGGCGGGGCTTCAGCCCAGGGCGGGGTCCAGCACGGCGGGGCGGGGCGGGACGGGGCGGAGCCTTCCCGAGCTGCGAGGTCGCTGTCTCCTTGCGCTCGCCACTGGCTCTCTCTGCGGCAGGTTTCCCTCCGGTTACCGTGACCAAAGGGGAAAGACGCCTGCCTCCCTGCAGGCCCCAAGATGTGCCCCAGGGGATGCGCTGACTGCAGCCTCCGCTCGGCTCTCCCTTGAGACTGCAATCACAGCCCTCCGTGCACACCTTCACCACAGGCCATTTCACCCGCGAAGCGGCCGAGTGAGGCGGTCATCCAGCTGGCGCTGATTTTTATCGCCCACAGCTCCTAGGACCTGTAGGCATCTAAGGCGGGGGCATTCGCCTAGAAGCAGCTCCTTCTAGCATCCTTCATCCTTCAGGTACCAGCCATCCAGACAGTGCTTGAGCTGCAGAAACTGAGACCAGACCTCTGGCCTGGCCCTCCCCAGGGGCCTCCTTTCGTATAGTCACTGCTTCTGCATCAGATACTTTCAGCTGCAACTCCCTACTGGGTGGGGCACCCATTTCAGGCAGAAGGTTTTGGTACCCTCCACTGACCCTACACCCAGGGCTGCTACTGCCGCTTGTGGCTTCAGGTAAGTAATGGCCTGTTTTTCTCCTGTTGGGGACTGTGCTCTGAGAGGTCCCTCTTTTTTCCAGGATGAAAGGTGAGACCCCGGTGAACAGCACTATGAGTATTGGGCAAGCACGCAAGATGGTGGAACAGCTTAAGATTGAAGCCAGCTTGTGTCGGATAAAGGTAGGTGGGACCCTGGCTGGCTCCCATTAGTTGGCTAACAATACCCTTCCTGGCTGTGTCCCAGGTGTCCAAGGCAGCAGCAGACCTGATGACTTACTGTGATGCCCACGCCTGTGAGGATCCCCTCATCACCCCTGTGCCCACTTCGGAGAACCCCTTCCGGGAGAAGAAGTTCTTCTGTGCTCTCCTCTGAGCTCCCCTGTCCCTTCTCACAACTCCTCCCTTTTCCCTCTCCTGGGCCCTTCCTTAGGTCAGTAATTGTTGTGAGCCCCTTAGGCTCCTTGCATCCCATCCCTAACCCTTGCCTGACCATGTGAGGTTATCTGAAGCACAAGGCCCACCCTCACCTATCTGTCGACCCCATTTCCTACCACCTTTGTGGCCGACCCCAAGCACCCCAGAGATATGAGGCACCCTTTGCTCCACCCACAGCAGGGCCCCGTCAGACTCTGCCAGCGCGTCCTGCCCGCTTCCCTCGGTGACCTGCTCAGACAATGGAGAGGGATGGGCCAGGTTCTTGCTCTCAGTCTCACCTGGAGCTACTGGGAGGGTAAAGCCATTTGAAGAATAAAGTCATCCAGAGCCTCAGGACAGCTCCTGTGTTAGAATTCTTGGGGGGA